TAGCCCAAAAGTCCCTCCACCCCTCACACTTAAAACTTTCCCACGAGATCACAGGGTTCTTTCTCACTGCACTGAGACGTGCTCCTGCCTCCTGCCCCTGCCTCGGGCTTTGCCCCAGCCATTCCTCTCCTGAATTCTCGTCCACTCTTCCTTTTGGTGCTTTAAGACGCTCCTTATCCTAGAGACCTATGTGAGCAGCGCCCCCACGTCACTCCCAGGTTTCCCGACAGCATTTCAGCATTTACCACCGACCTTGGCGCATCCGCACCTGCGGATTGATCTGAGGATTCCCCCCCAACTTCCAGCACTTGGCTCTCAGCTGCAGCCACGCCTGCCGGGCCTGCTGCAGGCGCTCAGGGTATTACTTAAGTCAATGATTGCAGGTTCTCGCATCCTATTTAAAACCTTTTCCACTAAGAGATTTAAAACACGTGTCCCCTGCTTTGAACTTTCACGTTACATTTCTTACGTGTAAACCTAGGAAGCCTTTGGAGATAACCCCGGTCTCTGGAGAGGCTTGGATAGACCTCGGAGCCCAGACCGCCCGGGAATTGCCGTGCCCGGCTCCTCCCGACCCCGGCACGGATGCCTCGGCGGAGAAGTTGAGCCAGGCAGAAGCGAGAGAGTCCAAACCTCTGTTTGCCCCGCCACGCCCGCCCGAGGGCCCCACGTGGGCCCCAGGCGCAGGCGCGTTCAGTTCAGGGCCAGACGCGCGGAGACCTGGGAGCTGGCGGGGCGGGGCCGGACTGGGCGCGGGGAGACCTGGGAGCCGGCGGGGCGTGGGCGTGGCGGGGCCGGGCGCAGGGGCGGGGGCGGGGCAACCGAGGGCGCGCGCGAGCCCCAACGGCCGTCGCCGCAGCGCGGGAAGACGCGCCACAGATGCCCCGCCCGCGTGGGTTTGAACAAGAGGCCCCGCCCCCGGCCCGCGAGTGGCCAATCAGCGGGCGTAGCGCGCGGAGAGCGCAGCGTCGACCCTTTGTGGACGCCGAGTGGCGGTCGCTCGCCCCGCCCCGCGCCGTCGGGCGCTCCTTCCTCAGCGGCGGGAAGCTGGCGGCAGCGGCGGTGGCGGTGGCTGAGCAGAGGACCCGGCGGGCGGCCTCGCGGGTCAGGTGAGCGGGCCCGGCGGACCGCTAGGGCGTCTGTGCTAAGTGGTGTCTTCCTTGGTTTCTGCAGGACACAATGTTTGCACGAGGACTGAAGAGGAAATGTGTTGGCCACGAGGAAGACGTGGAGGGAGCCCTGGCCGGCTTGAAGACAGTGTCCTCATACAGCCTGCAGCGGCAGTCGCTCCTGGACATGTCTCTGGTGAAGTTGCAGCTTTGCCACATGCTTGTGGAGCCCAACCTGTGCCGCTCAGTCCTCATTGCCAACACGGTCCGGCAGATCCAAGAGGAGATGACGCAGGATGGGACGTGGCGCACAGTGGCACCCCAGGCTGCAGAGCGGGCGCCGCTCGACCGCTTGGTCTCCACGGAGATCCTGTGCCGTGCAGCGTGGGGGCAAGAGGGGGCACATCCTGCTCCTGGCTTGGGGGACGGCCACACACAGGGTCCAGTTTCTGACCTTTGCCCAGTCACCTCAGCACAGGCACCAAGGCACCTGCAGAGCAGCGCCTGGGAGATGGATGGCCCTCGAGAAAACAGAGGAAGCTTTCACAAGTCACTTGATCAGATATTTGAAACGCTGGAGACTAAAAACCCCAGCTGCATGGAAGAGCTGTTCTCAGACGTGGACAGCCCCTACTACGACCTGGACACAGTACTGACAGGCATGATGGGGGGTGCCAGGCCGGGCCCCTGCGAAGGGCTCGAGGGCTTGGCTCCGGCCACCCCAGGCCCTAGCTCCAGCTGCAAGTCCGACCTGGGCGAGCTGGACCACGTGGTGGAGATCCTGGTGGAGACCTGAGCAGGAGCCCTGAGTGCTCACAGCCGCCTCTGACGCATTGACACGTGAGCACTGGCTCCCACGGAGGGTGCGCCTGCCGCCAGCGGCCCAGCCTTGCTGCCCTGTCTGCTGATTCTGAGAAATCCCAGAACAGCCCATTACCAGTGGGGCTGCAGCCCTAGGCCCGTCCCACTCACCTCCCCCCTGTGGAGCGCCAGGCAGAGGCTGTTCTGGAAGGCTTCTTGTCTTCTGACGTCCCCACAGCCCTGGGCCCCTCGTGTCTCTTTGTGTCCCCCACTGTAGAGGACGGTGAGCCGCAGCTGCATCAACCTCCTTTTACCTTTAGATAGGTGAATTTTTACAATTCAGTTTTACATGTTTTGGGCAGTATTTTGTCTTAAGATATATTTTTTAAACTTTTTATACCTTATCTCTTTAGATTTTTTCAGCTATTTTCTTAAAAGTATATTTTTTCTATAAACATCCTTTGCTGCTACATTAGAACTTTTATAGCCTAAACAATTGCAGTTGGTGTGTTTCATTTTTTTAAGGTTTAAATAAGGGTTTTTTGTTTTGTTTTGTTTTTTGCAGTGAGCATCACTACAGTCTCAGTCAACAGTGTGAATGTATCATGTTTTACTTTAAATGTGTGTGTGATACTTCTTCATTATGTCCTGCGCTGCAGTGAGACCTGGGTGAAAATCAGGAGCCGCACACAGCCACATCTTCCTAGACCTAAGAGTAAATTATGGAGGATTTTATTTATGTCTATTTATATGTAAATGTCATTGAAGACAAAGGTCAAATATTTGTCTGTTTGTAGATCACAGGCACCAGTTGGTCTTCAGGGACCTCATAGCCCCTCGGTGGTGCCTTCTCAAGGCAGTGTTCCTGGAGGCTCCCATCAGGGTCAGCCCATGCACCTGCCCTGGGTGAGGAAGTAGCATTGCTGCTGGATGAGAAACGCCTGCGCTGCTCTGTTAGACTGGTGCTGAAACAAAAGGTTAAGGCTAGGTTGAAGTCTAGAATGAAAGAAATCTGAATCCATGTCATTCATAACCCCTTGATCTGTAGTGTCATGGGTGCTGCCGCAGGCAGGGAGTGAGCTGGGGGTGCCTGCAGCCTTCCACTCCTGCCCCGCCTCACCCCACATGCTCCCTGTTTCTCATGCTTTCTCTAACTTCCTCACCCCTTAACCAAAAAGGTGTGTTTTCTTTTGTGCATATAGCCATTCTTAAATATCAGTGATGTAAACCTCACTTTATTAAAAAATTATCCAGCAAACAAAATGGGAATGTGGTGTTAGTTACGACCACGGCCTGACCCTCCAGCAACCTTTCTGCAGGATCAGTTCTGCTGTATTATCTGGTGGTGCTTTCTAAGGTGGGGAAAGGAATTGCACTTGGCTGCATTAAATGGACGCTGGGTTACTTTTATTTCCCCCCCCCACAGGGTTGCAGAGCAAATTCTTTTTACATTGTTCAGCGCCCGGCTGGAGTTGGGGGTGTCCACGACCTCTGACAGCCCCCGATGTCGAAAGTTAATCCTCATGGACCCTAGTTTAAAGGGTATGTGTTTTATAGGAATAAATCTAAAGCACTATTTTGTTTCTGTATAGCATTTTTATCTTTTAGAAACATCATTTGTTCAGCATTAGTAGTAGTTGTAGTGCCTGTTTTGGTAG